CTTCCTTCCTAGCCAGACCGTGTTCCAATCACCTAGTTCTAATCGGCCTTGCCCCAAGTGCATCAGATGCTGCTTCAAGTTTCAATTACACTGTATAAACCAGGTTTCTGGAGAATTCCAGCCAGACAGTGATCCGAGGCACTCACCCCGGACCCTGCATATGGAATCTGACTCAGATCTATGTTGTATTCACAGCACCTGCCTAGTGATGGCAATTTTGTCCAACAGCACCTGCCTCCCCTCTCCGGCTCTTTGCTCTTGGGTAGTCTCCCTGACACCTGGCCTTTGTGTCTACCTCAGGAGCTCCCAGCAGCGCTGGTAACAGGCACCAAGCTTCTGAGTAAAGCCTTGGGCCATAAGTCATGTCATTCATTTTACTACTGGTGGAAGATAAAACACCAAAAATCAGCCAAAGAACTGTTCCTTGGAGAAGTGCCTCAACATTTGGAGGGGTGAGGTATACTCACAGGAAATTTTATTTTTATTAGGCTTCCCACAAAATATTAATGAAATACTCATAGTGATTCTCCATCTTCCATTTATATTAAAAATAGTATATTTTAAATGTATCAATTTTGGCTGGGTGCGGTGGCTCACATCTGTGAGTCACATCTGTGACTTCGTTACAATTAAAAACTTTTGCTCTGGGAAAGGAAATATTAAGAGAATGAAGAAACAAGCCACAGACAGGAAGAAAATATTTGTAAAACACCTGTCTTGCATCCAGACCATTAAAAACCACTTACAACTCAACAATAAGAATTCAAGCCACCCAATTAGTAAATGGACAAAAGATCTAAAGAGGCTCCCATCAGAGATGGCATATAGAAGGCGGAAAGCTTATGAAAAGATGTTCGCCCTCCCCGCGCTTTTCCCTCCCTGCGTCCCTCTCTCTCCCACACACCCTCCGCTGCAGCGAGAGTGGGAGCGGGTCAGGGGCGGTAGGCGGTGACGGTGACTTGCTGTCTCTCGTGCGAGGCGTGGGATTTAAGCGCATTATAAGCCGTGGGTCCCGGAGAATCCCGAGAGGCTGCGCTTGGAGCCCAGACTGACGCGCTTCTCTCATGGTTCCGGGCCGCTGCCCTGCAGAGCCCACCTTACTCTTACTCTCCACAGGCCTGTTGGCCGCGGCGGGCCTTGGCTCCCCTGAGCCTGGTGGGCCTGCAAAGAGCTGCGTCCAGGAGCCGCCCCCAGGGAACAAGCTGCCAGCGGGCCTGGGGAGAACCGCCCGTCCGATGAGCTCGGCTGAGCGTGCACGCAGTGCCGAAATCAAGGACGCCTGGATGCTTTTCGTTGCAGAGTGACAAAGGTTCAACAACAGGAAGAGGATCAGGGGCCAAGACAAGAAGCTGAAGTTCGGCCTGCCAGGAACCCCGGGCCCCAGCATCCCACCCAAGGCGCTGCTGCAGGAGTTCCAGCTGCTGCTGAAAGGTGCGGTGCCGCAGGGCCAGAGTGCGGGATCCTGAGCCCTGCATGCCAGTCCTTGCGGGGGCCGATCGCTGTGAGCCTTACTCAGGTCCAGCCGCCTCCAGGGAGGACAATGTAGACGAGGTGCGGGGCGTGAGGGCGGTGCTGGCCGCACCCCTGGTCCTGAGGCCACGGGAGCCGCGCGAGGAGGCCGCCTTCCACTGACGCCTGCACCGGGACCGGTTGCTGCAGCGGTGCCAGCTGCAGGAGCTCCGCGTCTGCTGCTTCTCCGACGCCAGGGCGCCGCCAGGATGACAGGTGCAGGAGACTGTGGCTGTGGGCAGATGTGGTTTCCAGCCCCAGGTCCCCGCGGCCCCTGGCTTCCCAGCGCGCTGTCCTGTGAGCAAGAAGATGAAAAAAGCCACCCGATCAACAGGTCAGCTGCCCCGCCTGGCAGCCCAGCCAGACAAGGCAACCGAAGTTCATCCTCTCTGAGTTGACTTCGTGCGGGCAGCGGGCCGGCGCCCAGGATGCTGGGGAGCCCTGCGCGCCGGAGGCCGACAAGCCGTGGGGCTCAGAGGCGCCTCAGGGCGAGAAGGCACCCGTCTCCCAGCGCTTTCACCCCCTGGCCTGCCCGGCCCGCGTGGTGTCCCAGTGGCTGCGGCCACGCCAGGCATTCTGCCCCGCGGCGGCTGCACAGGGACGAGAACTGAGAACCCCTGCTCAACCCCATCCGGGGTGACTGCCAAATGCCTATGCCAGCGGCCCCGATCTCCCTCCGGTGGAGGAGTGGGGGGAGACACGGCCTGGGGGCCTCAGGCTGGGCGCGCTGGCGATCCCGAGGCCGACCAGGTCATGCACCTCCAGTCCGCCTGGGCACCCAAGCTGCAGCCGCCTTCTGTGCGCAGACAGCAGCCTCCAGGCAATCCCCGAGCCCGCCCGCACTCCCCGCATCTCAAAACCGGGGCTAGAGGTCCCTGTAGCTGCGGCCAAGCCAGGCGGTCTGCCCTGCGGCGGCTGCACAGGGGCAGGAACCGGCCCTCAGACCCAACCCCGGTGGCTGCAGAGGGCCACTGGCTAGAGGTCCCCAGCTCCAGCAGAGGAGGAGCTGGGCGGGGGCAGGGCCTGGCGGGCTCTCAGGCCAGGTGCACTCGCGATCTAGAGGCAGCCCAGGCCATTCTCCACCACCTGGGCGCCCAAGCTGCAGGCGCCCTCTACCTGCTGGCAACAGCTGCCTGGCCACTCCCAAGCTGGCTGGCGCTCCCAAGCCTCGCAGAACCGGGGCTAGATGTCGCCGTGGCTGCGGCCAAGCCCGGCGGTCTGCCCGGCGGCGGCTGCACCGTGGCTGGAACCGACCCCCCAGTCCCATCCCCCATGGCTACGGAGGGCCCCTGTCAGCGGCCCCGATCTCTCTTTGGAGGAGGAGCGGGGCGGGAGTCACGGCCAGGAGGGCCCTCAGGCCGGAAGGGATGCACGTCTGCGATTCCGAGACGTCCCGCGCGAGCCCAGGAGAACCCGCAAGCCAGCAGCGCCTGCGCCCGAGCTGCAGCAGCCCCCTGCAGGCCACGCGGGCTCGGGAGCGGTTTCCGGAGTCCGAGCTGGCGCTGAGCTGCAGGCGCGAGCCTAAAGGCTTAGCCGGGGCCCACGCTGTCTGAGAGATCGGAGCGTTCAGCTACAGGCACGCGCTTAACGGCTTCGTGGAGCTCACTCGGTCTGAGAGGTCGGAGGCTGCGAGTGTCGCTGCTGAAGGCTGTGGTGGACCAGGCTGGATCGCGGATTCTGAGCTACATCGCGGGTT